TTGGAAAGGAACCTAAGAAGTGCTGGCAGTATAGAATGGGATGGTGCTGTTATGGGCCATTGAGAAGGAAGACATTGTGTCTCATGGACCAATGGGGAGAACATTTCCTACAAGACAGCAGGTAGGAGCTCATATTTTCAGGATAGGAAATCAATGGGGGTATTGGAGACACTAAATAGCTCAAAACATCCACTCTCTAGGTACCTTGCCCCTCACCCCCTTACCCCGTAAATGTCTTTGGTATCCGAGGAGAGCAAGCTAAAGCCCTCTCATATATACGACTCCCTGAAGGAAGATTGAGACCAGGGATGATGCCATGGGGAAGCTGAAGGACCCGCCCACTTCCCTACCCCGGCCGGACCTGCAATTCCCCTCCAGACCGCAGGGGGCACTGCAGGCCCCGGGGAGATTGGGGCGGAGCGCTGCGAGGGGCCAGGAGCTGTCGCCCCGCTCCAGAGCGCGGGGGGCGCTGTGCGGGGCCCAGGCTGCGGCTCCGCTCCCGGCCACGGGGGGCGCTGCGCTGCGCCGGTGGTTGGTGGTGGCTGTTGGGGGGGGTGGGGGGGAACGGCGGCCGCGGGTGGTGCGGAGGGAGGCCTTGCGGGCGGATCGGGCGCTTGGCGGCGGAGGTGGTGGGAGGCGGCGGGCGGGAGCGCGGGTCAGGCCGGCCCCGGCGATGGCGGACGCGGCGGCCTCCCCGGTGGGCAAGCGGCTGCTGCTGCTGTTCGCGGACACTGCGGCCTCAGCCTCGGCCTCGGCTCCCGCGGCGGCAGCGGCGAGCGGAGATCCGGGGCCTGCGCTGCGCACTCGAGCCTGGCGGGCCGGCACGGTGCGGGCCATGAGCGGGGCGGTGCCCCAGGACCTAGCGGTGAGTGGCGGCCGAGTCGGGCACTCGAGGCCGGGGCTGCGGGGCCTGCGGGCGGCCTCCCCGGGGGCCTTTGTGAGGGGGCGGTGGGATGGGGGTGACCCATTTCCGTGCCCCCGGGTCTCCTTAGCGCCCCCCGCCGGCACCTCCGCACCCCGAGCGCTTGCCGGCATGGCTTCCGCGTCGGGGTGTGCGCCCCGGTTTCCCCCGGGGGGCGGCCAGGGCGTCCGGAGCTGCTGCTTGCAGCCAGCAGGCCCCGCCTCCTGGGCGACCCTTTTCTCGGCGTTCCCCCCAACACGCCTTCGGAGCAGGCTCTCGAATCTTGAGCTCCCGGGAGCCTCAGAGTTCGGCCAGTGTTGCCGCTGCCCTCTCGAAGACGCGGACCTGTGGTCCCCAGCCTCTCCCAGGAGACCTGCGCCCTGTTCCTTTTCTCCCAGAGCCCCAAGTGGGGCGGGAATGTGGGCAGTTATGGGAGGCACGGAGGCTGCAGTTGGAGCTGGTCGGGGCTTTTTTATCTGGCAGTTACTTCCTCATCTGAGCTGGGCTCGGCCTGGCGGTCTCCAGAAAGGCCAGCTCTCGGCACTGTCTCGAGCTCTCCTCTCCTTTCCTTAACGCTTCTGGGTGACAGGAGCTGCAGTTGTGGCTGTTTTTGTTAAGTTTGAGATCTTTCTTAGTGGCCGAACGGGGCTGCTGGGTAGTGCTTTTTGCTCCCAGCTCAGCTACTCCCCCAACCTTGGGAGAGGTTTTGTTTTGAAACTTTGTGTTTGGGCTTGGCCCTTTTTGAATGCCTTGGTGTGTTTTGTGATTAAAGTTGTTCAGTCATACAACTTAACTAGCATTCGGGATCATGATGTGTTATTCTCGTTAATGTGGCGGTAAAATATAGTGTTTGAGTTTTGGCAAGCCACTTTATTTCCTCATTTTGATAGGGGCCCTAGCTTCTCTGGTGAGATAAGGCTATGAAAAATGGTGTGTGTGCGTGTTGGGGCAGGGGGTGGTCTTTTGGAATGTAATAGATCAGCAAGCAGAAAGTAAATTTTCTTGATGAACTTGCTTTTGCAGATATAAACGGGAACGCAGTTTGTGAGATTTGGAAGTAATGTTGTAGGCTTCCGATGTTCATTTTTCTTCCTATTGATCAACGGTGTTAGACTGTCCTTTTTCACTAATATACAAGCTTTATGGATTTTTTTTGTGGATGGCTTAGGCTTTGCTTCTGCTACTTGGGTTCATTTGCTTTGATTTTTCTTCATGCTGTATAAGAAACGTTACTAGGACATTTATAAGGCCTCAGTGGGGCAAATTTGCAAAAAGATACTAAAAATTTAAGGGGATGGAATGATGATTAAGACTGGGATTTGGATCTCTATTCCTCTGCGCTTTCTTTAAAAGATGGCTGGGATGGGAAAAGAAGTGTCCATTTCAGATTCATTCTACCACCTTGGAGGCAAAACATACTTAAGATCCACTATTATATGCATACTTTGACCGAAGGCCTACTTTGCCCTAGCTATTCATTGGGATTTTTTTCTGGTTCTTGCAGTGGTCGTCTCGTTTCCTCCATCAGATGAATTGCTAATGAGCTCTGCACCTGAAATGGCTCCCCATTCACTTTGTCGTTTGCTGTGCTCCCTAAGGGCAGAGGATTTTGGAGCTCACTTCCTTGCTGGACACCCACTAAGCTAAATACTGAATAATTTTACCACTGATCCCACGGAACTGGGTTCTCAAACCAAGTAAAAAGTTGCAGTGATTCTTGGAAATTAAAGCAAAGAACATTACAGCTGTGTTGAGGTCTTGCATAGGGCTGTGTGAATGTAGAAGCAAAGGCAGGTTTGTATTTTGAGAATACATTTATGCTTGTCTTACATGTATATCCAGGGACATAGATGAGAAAACAGCCAGACCAAAACTCAGAGCCTTTAGATTTTTTCACCAGCTTGCAAAATTGTTCAAGAATTGGTATTTTGTTGAGGTTCTATTAATGACAATGACCAGTGTAGGATGAGAATGGGCCGTTTTCTTTTTTTCTCATTAAGAGAGATTTCCTTTGGACCGTAGGCATGTGGACCTTTCCAATTTGCACCACACACGGTAGTAAACACAACTGTCTTCCAATCAAAAGTGTTCTTCCCGTACTCAAGGGTGGAGTTTGCAAGCAGCTGGCCTGTGATTGGGCAGATTTTCATTCAGTTATGTTTAAGATGTTTTCAGGCATGCTTGGTTTTGAGTAATGCCTAGCAGGGCGCCCCCTTTTAAGGATGAGTAATTGAGGGTTGGATGAATGAGTTTCTGAAGTGATTGAAAACACACTTCTTAATTTTAGATTCCACGAATACATCTCTTTCTAAATACTTTTTGATTCAGATATCCTATAAAATACAGTACTGATCCATTAAATGAAACCTTTTTTGGAAAACAGTAACAAAGCCAAGTGCTACCTTAAGGTGAGATGTGAAAAAAAGGAGTCAGGATCCTGGTGACTTCCAAACTGCTTTTTATCTCTTGCAGATCTTTGTAGAATTTGATGGCTGTAACTGGAAGCAACACTCCTGGGTAAAAGTTCATGCTGAGGAAGTTATCGTGCTTCTGCTGGAAGGGTCTCTTGTATGGGCGCCCCGTGAGGACCCAGTCCTTCTCCAGGGCATTCGAGTCTCCATTGCACAATGGCCAGCCCTGGTGAGTGGCTTTTACTGGGTGGGAACATGTCTTCTAATCAATTTCTTGTCATTGTACTTCACAGACTTTTACTCCCCTTGTAGATAAACTGGGTTTGGGTTCTGTGGTTCCAGTGGAATATCTTCTGGATCGAGAGCTTCGGTTCCTGTCAGATGCCAATGGGTTGCATCTGTTTCAGGTATTTAACACTTGCTTTAGTCTTGAGCCTATATTCAGTTGTTTTCTTCTTTTATCTTTACCAGATGGGAACAGATAGCCAAAACCAGATTCTTTTGGAACATGCTGCACTGAGAGAAACAGTTAATGCTTTGATCAGTGACCAAAAGCTACAAGAGATATTCAGCCGAGGTAAGAACGGATAGTCTTCTGTCCCTGAACTCAAATACTCAATACTGACTGATCTCCCTTTTAGGTCCCTACAGTGTTCAAGGTCACAGGGTCAAAATATATCAGCCAGAGGGGGAAGAAGGGTGGCTCTATGGTGTTGTGAGCCATCAGGACTCCATCACTCGTCTTATGGAGGTGTCTGTAACTGAGGTGAGACTCTGTGTTATTCTGTCTAAGGTCCAGCATTAAATATCTTTTTCCCCTCCTACTGTAGAGTGGTGAGATCAAGTCGGTAGATCCCAGACTAATCCATGTGATGCTGATGGATAATTCAGCGCCTCAAAGCGAGGTACAGTAATGGACTGCATTCCTGAGCAGACTCCTTGTAATCTTTTTTGAATTTTGTTTTGTAGGGGGGTACGTTAAAAGCAGTAAAATCTTCCAAAGGAAAGAAGAAGAGAGAAAGCATAGAGGGGAAAGATGGCCGGAGGAGGAAAAGTGCTTCGGACTCTGGGTGTGACCCTGCATCAAAGAAATTAAAAGGAGACAGGGGTGAAGTAGACAGTAATGGGAGCGATGGAGGTGAGGCAAGCCGAGGGCCCTGGAAAGGAGGGAATGCCAGTGGAGAGCCAGGGCTGGATCAGAGAGCCAAGCAGCCACCGTCTACATTTGTCCCCCAGATAAACCGCAACATTCGCTTTGCCACTTACACCAAAGAAAACGGCAGGACTCTGGTGGTGCAGGATGAGCCTGTAGGTGGGGACACACCTGCATCTTTCACTCCATATTCTACAGCCACAGGTCAGACACCTTTGGCCCCAGAGGTGGGTGGAGCCGAAAACAAAGAGGCAGGAAAAACACTGGAACAAGTTGGCCAGGGCATAGTGGCTTCCGCAGCTGTGGTCACTACCGCCAGCTCCACCCCAAACACAGTGAGGATCTCAGACACTGGCCTTGCAGCAGGGACTGTGCCAGAAAAACAGAAAGGCAGCCGGTCGCAGGCCTCGGGAGAGGTGAGTTACTTCAGGGGCAGATTTGCAAGATTAGCATCACTAATTCAGGCTATCTTCCTTTCAGAATTCAAGAAATTCTATTCTGGCCTCTTCTGGATTTGGAGCACCTCTCCCTAGTTCATCGCAACCTTTGACTTTTGGAAGTGGAAGGAGCCAGTCCAATGGTGTTCTAGCCACAGAGAACAAACCTTTGGGCTTCTCTTTTGGCTGTAGCTCTGCACAAGAGGCACAGAAAGACACTGATCTCTCCAAAAACTTGTTTTTTCAATGCATGTCCCAAACTTTACCTACCAGTAACTACTTCACTACTGTTTCAGAGAGTTTGGCTGATGATTCTTCTAGTCGGGACTCATTCAAACAAAGCCTTGAGAGCCTGAGCTCAGGCCTGTGTAAAGGCAGATCCGTTCTTGGAACAGACACTAAGCCAGGCTCTAAGGCTGGCAGCTCTGTGGACCGGAAAGTGCCTGCAGAGTCCATGCCCACCCTCACTCCAGCCTTCCCACGGAGCCTCCTAAATGCCCGTACCCCAGAGAATCATGAAAATCTATTTTTACAGCCCCCCAAATTGTCCCGAGAAGAGCCTTCTAATCCTTTCCTGGCATTTGTGGAGAAAGTTGAACACAGCCCTTTCAGTAGTTTTGCATCTCAGGCATCAGGTAGCTCCTCTTCTGCTACCACTGTCACCTCCAAGGTGGCACCCAGCTGGCCCGAGTCTCACTCCTCTGCAGATTCGGCATCTTTAGCAAAGAAGAAACCCCTCTTCATTACAACTGACTCCTCCAAGCTAGTATCTGGTGTTCTGGGCTCAGCTCTTACCAGTGGGGGCCCAAGCCTCTCTGCCATGGGGAATGGCCGCTCCAGCTCGCCCACCAGCAGCCTCACTCAGCCCATTGAGATGCCAACTCTCTCCTCTAGCCCCACAGAGGAGAGGCCAACTGTGGGGCCTGGGCAGCAGGACAATCCCCTCCTCAAAACCTTTAGTAACGTCTTTGGCAGGCACTCAGGCGGCTTTCTGTCCTCCCCGGCAGATTTTTCACAGGAGAACAAAGCTCCTTTTGAAGCTGTGAAAAGGTTCTCACTGGATGAACGAAGCTTGGCTTGCAGACAAGACTCGGACTCCAGCACCAACAGTGACCTGTCAGATTTGAGTGACTCTGAGGAGCAGCTGCAGGCTAAGACAGGCCTGAAGGGAATTCCAGAGCACCTGATGGGGAAGCTGGGCCCCAATGGGGAGCGCAGTGCTGAGCTGTTGCTGGGCAAAAGCAAAGGGAAGCAGGCCCCCAAGGGCCGGCCTCGGACTGCCCCCCTGAAAGGTGATCCTGCTGGGGCTATATTTGGGCTTTGCGACAAACTTTTCTTCTCTCCCCCTTGCCACAGTTGGCCAGTCAGTGCTGAAAGATGTAAGCAAAGTGAAGAAGCTGAAGCAATCTGGAGAGCCCTTCCTGCAGGATGGGTCATGCATCAATGTGGCACCTCATCTGCACAAGTGTCGTGAATGCCGCCTGGAGCGGTACCGGAAGTTTAAGGAACAGGAGCAAGATGATTCTACTGTAGCCTGCCGTTTCTTTCACTTCCGGAGGTACCCAAACTCCTGTTTTCCTCCTTTGCTAGTGCGATTTACCATGTATTTGATCATGTCTCAGGTTGATCTTCACTCGAAAAGGGGTACTCCGTGTGGAGGGGTTTTTAAGCCCCCAGCAAAGTGACCCTGATGCCATGAACCTGTGGATTCCCTCTTCCTCCCTAGCAGAAGGGATAGATCTAGAGACCTCAAAATACATCCTGGCCAATGTTGGGGACCAGTTCTGCCAGCTCGTAATGTCTGAGAAGGAGGCCATGATGATGGTGGAGCCACACCGTAAGTCACCTTCTCACTTGTCTTCCAGGTGCTCAATGCCAATTCTGTTTCCTCTTTCCACCAGAGAAAGTGGCATGGAAGCGAGCTGTGCGTGGTGTACGGGAGATGTGTGATGTGTGTGAAACAACTCTCTTCAACATCCACTGGGTTTGTCGCAAATGTGGATTTGGGGTCTGCCTTGACTGTTACCGGCTCAGGAAAAGCCGGCCACGCAGTGGTAAGTAAACATTGTCCTGTGTAGCTCGAAAGTTATAAAATAAGTGAAATCATTTCTATTTCAGAGACAGAAGAGATGGGTGATGAAGAAGTTTTCTCCTGGTTGAAGTGTGCAAAGGGACAGTCCCACGAACCAGAGAATCTCATGCCCACACAAATTATTCCTGGCACAGGTAAGGAAATTCCTTTTTTAGATTTGGTGGAAGTGTTATTTTTATTGTTACATTTTTTTCCCAGCTCTTTACAATATTGGAGACATGGTACATGCTGCCCGGGGCAAGTGGGGAATTAAAGCAAACTGCCCTTGTATCAGTCGACAGAACAAATCTGTATTGAGACCTGCCGTCACCAATGGGATGTCACAGGTAAACTGGTGTGTGTGGGTATAACTAAGTGACACTCTAATTATGTTGGCCTTCTGCATTTTAGCTTCCTAGCATAAACCCTAGTGCCTCTTCTGGAAACGAAACTACCTTCTCTGGTGGAGGAGGACCGGCACCAGTAACAACTCCAGAGCCGGACCATGTTCCCAAAGCCGACAGCACTGACATCAGATCTGAAGAGCCTCTGAAAACAGACAGTTCGGCATCAAATAGCAATAGTGAACTGAAAGCCATCAGGCCTCCTTGCCCTGACACGGCCCCACCCTCCTCCGCCCTGCACTGGTTGGCAGATTTAGCAACTCAGAAGGCTAAAGAAGAAACAAAAGGTGAGATGCACACAAACCTCTGCTCTGCCTATACCTAATGCTGTTCCTGGTTATGTTCTTACAGAAGCAGGGTCCCTGAGGTCGGTGCTCAATAAAGAGTCTCATTCACCCTTTGGGCTGGACTCGTTCAACTCCACTGCAAAGGTCTCTCCGCTGACTCCAAAGCTTTTTAACAGTCTGTTGCTGGGTCCCACTGCCTCCAACAACAAAACCGAAGGGTCTAGCCTTCGAGACCTCCTTCACTCCGGGCCGGGAAAACTTCCTCAAACCCCCTTGGACACAGGCATACCCTTTCCCCCGGTCTTCTCTACATCCTCAGCAGTAAGTGTCCTCTGCAACTGTAGCCTTTTCAGTCAAGCTTACCTGGTGGATTTGTGTCTGGCAGGGAGTGAAGAGCAAGGCCAGCCTACCCAACTTTCTTGACCACATCATTGCCTCAGTGGTAGAAAATAAGAAAACCTCAGATGCTTCAAAGCGGGCCTGCAACTTGACTGATACCCAGAAGGAAGTGAAGGAGATGGTGATGGGGTTAAATGTGCTAGATCCCCATACTTCTCACTCCTGGCTTTGTGATGGGAGGCTTCTGTGTCTCCATGACCCCAGCAACAAAAACAATTGGAAGATCTTCCGGGAGTGTTGGAAGCAAGGTCAGGTAAGCAAGAATAAGTCGTTCCAAGGGCCAATTTGCTCTGATTGGGATATTTTTGTTTCCACAGCCAGTGCTGGTTTCGGGGGTACATAAAAAGCTCAAGTCTGAGCTCTGGAAGCCAGAAGCCTTTAGCCAGGAATTTGGAGACCAGGATGTAGACTTGGTGAACTGCAGGAACTGTGCTATAATTTCCGATGTGAAAGTTCGGGATTTCTGGGATGGTTTCGAGATCATATGCAGTAAGTAGCTTTCATATCTAGTTCAGTGATAGAGATGTTTGTGGGAGTATTCTCTGTCTTCCAGAACGACTACGGTCAGAAGATGGGCAGCCAATGGTGCTCAAACTCAAGGACTGGCCTCCTGGGGAAGATTTTCGAGACATGATGCCAACCAGGTTAGTGACCTGCAGTGGTGTCATCTTCAGAACAAGCTAAGTCATCTTTCCTGCACTTTTATAGGTTTGAAGATCTGATGGAGAACCTTCCTCTGCCAGAATATACCAAACGAGATGGCAGGCTCAATCTGGCCTCTAGGCTACCTAGCTACTTTGTAAGGCCTGATCTGGGCCCCAAGATGTACAACGCCTATGGTATGAGGGAGAGGCTAAAATTGCTCTTTTGGCTTCACCTTGCATATTTTCCTTTCTCCTTTAGGGTTGATAACAGCAGAAGATAGAAGAGTTGGTACAACAAATCTTCACTTAGATGTGTCTGATGCTGTTAATGTGATGGTGTATGTTGGGATTCCCATCGGGGAGGGTGCTCATGATGAAGGTATGCTTTCTAGAATCCACTGCTTTAGGATGCTACATTGAAAGTGTCATTTTGCTCTTTTCAGAGGTACTCAAGACAATTGACGAGGGAGATGCCGATGAGGTGACGAAGCAGAGGATTCATGATGGAAAAGAGAAGCCAGGTGCTTTATGGCACATCTATGCAGCCAAGGATGCAGAGAAGATCCGGGAGCTGCTCCGAAAGGTACGCCCCTGGGTGGGCTGTGCTCCCAGCTCTTTCCCATCTTTGGATTTGATTATGGCTTCAGGTTGGAGAAGAACAAGGCCAAGAGAACCCCCCTGATCATGACCCAATTCATGACCAAAGTTGGTACCTGGACCAGACCCTCCGTAAGCGACTCTATGAGGAGTATGGCGTGCAAGGCTGGGCTATTGTGCAGTTCCTAGGTGATGCTGTTTTCATACCTGCTGGAGCCCCACACCAGGTGGGTTCCTGCTTGGGGGTTGGGCTGAACAGGATATTTCTCCTCTGCACTTTGCCCTTCTCAGGTTCACAATCTATACAGTTGCATAAAAGTAGCAGAAGACTTTGTATCTCCAGAACATGTAAAGCACTGTTTCCGCCTGACTCAGGAATTCAGGCATCTCTCTAACACTCATACAAATCATGAGGATAAACTGCAGGTAAATAACTCCTCCCTCTACCCCACTCTGTCTGTGAACTGACTTTGCTGTACACCTTCTCTAGGTGAAGAACATCATTTACCATGCAGTGAAAGATGCGGTTGGCACCCTCAAGGCTCATGAATCCAAACTGGCAAGGTCCTAGGCATGGAGAAACTCCAAGCTCCTCTGTGAAGCAGGTCTTTCACTCACAACACTTAACAGGGAACGGCAGGGCTCTTTGCTGGAGCAGAGGCCCTTCACCCAGAGCCAGTGTGGTCAGTATTCCAAACTCTCCAGCCACTCTCTTCTACGCTGCCTCAACACTGAAGGTTGACACAGGAAAGTCGTACTGTTCACACACACAGTTTGAGACTCCAAGCCAAGAGTGCCACATCCCTATCCTGTGGCCTTTTGGAAATCCAAATTGCCTGAACATGGCGGGGCTTTCCTGCACATTCTCCTGATTTGAGATTCACGGGCACACCTTTCTTTTCTTTTCCTCTTGTGCCTAGTTAAGTGGAAATGTGTTTGGAGATAGGGGAAATCACATAACTGGTACAAGTATGGGGTAATTGCTTAAACATGCCTGGTGGAAGTCTGATAGCGTCTCTGCACGTGACCTCTGACAAAGCCCATCCCAGGAGACGGGGTGAAGCTATTCCCCACACTCTCCTGTGAACACTGGAGTCTTGCAAGACCCAGGGAGAACCCACTGCTTTTCCCAGGAGGCTCCAGGATTAGGAAATGTGTGTATTTAGTGAAAAATAGGTTTGTAGTGAAATAGTTACTATTTCATGAAAGTAGATATTTTTAGAATTTTTGAAATACCACAGTTGTTTTCCTGGATTATAAGGAAAGGCACATTACATTTAGTCTTCCTTTCGATATAAAACTCTTTGAAGAAATATGATTTTTAGAAATCAGCTACCCATTATAGCACAAAATCAGCCAAAGCAGAATTTTTAAAAATTGGCTTTTTTAGGATTCTTTTTCTCCCCCTCCCATCTTAGTCTTACCTTGAGGGAACAGTCATATGAGAAGGAACTTTGTCACATCTAAGCTGTGGTGTGTTCCCCATGTGTGTGTACAACACTGGTGACTCCAGGAACCATTTTCACCTATTACCAGTGTTCCCTGGGGACTCCTCTTAATGTTTCCAAATGGGAAGGACAGTTGATTTCCAACATGAGGTTTTTTGTTTTTTATCCAGAAATATTTTCAGCAAAACTTTCCAACTGAGTGGAGTCTGATTAAGGATTTATTTGAAAATGGTGGGATTCATTGGCCCATAGGTACATTGGAAAATGTATATCTCTCCAGCTGTACTGTAGTGCCCTGCAGGCTGTTTATATGTTCACAGTTACTTTTTTTTTTTTTTTTAAATAAAAGTCATTTAATGTAGAATACTTTTAATTTCACTTTCTGTATTTTAATTTTGTTGAAGGGCTGATTGGGATTTCCATGTTCTTATTAAAAATCTAACAAATCTGTTTGGAGTGGACTAAATTATTCGTGTACCAAC